TTCTAGACTGTAACGAAAGCCATATGCTATCACAATTTAATTTATTTCAAGTACTAATAAGCTGATGACAAAACAGCGATGTCTTTTAGTTTACTCACACGAACTATTTCTCTTTTCTCCTTTTGATCATCTAGAGGAACGGGCAACTTGGTTTCTTCTTTAGCTTCCTTGTTCTCATTAAGATTGAACAATGCCTCTAAAGTGAACCACAGACTTGCATGCAAGCTGAAAACCTTTACCAAATGCAGTCTTAATTTGTACTTTGAGAAAAACATTTTCAAGGTATTTTATCCTTTTCTCCAACTTTTGACATATTACAAAGTACCCAAATATGCCAGACTGTTGCCTCATCAGCCCCCCGCAGTCAGGTACAGTTAGATGCAAGGCAATCTTCCTAAAAGTTACTTATTAGAGATGTGAGAAGGGCAAATGCTATCATTGGAAAAACTGACAAAAGTCCCAATAGGAAAAATAAGGAAGTGGAGAGTTACTATGTTTCTAATTTTTCATGTGCTTCTATTTTTTTCCTACTTCAGAGCCATTGACTAATAGTTGAGTATAACACAGGTTGTGTTTCCGGGCTGCTGAAACATGACACTAATATTTTCAAAGAACTGTGGAAGCCTAAAAGGAAGCCAATGAGAAATAACTAAATGAGAGTTTAGGACTGCAGCCTTCATTTTCATTCAAAGATTTAAAAGTTTCCATAAAGTAAAATGTTCTTCTCCGGCCACCTGTTTTCATAGTTCTGTGTTTTCCTTCAGGCCTTTCTGGCTTCCTATATGGCAGTAAGAAAATGATGTGCTTAATGATTACAAATTTCATATGGAATACGAACTTTCAGTTTGTACATATGATGCACAGAGATGCTTTTGTGGTTTTATTGGTTTTCATATTACAAACAAAGAAACTAGAAAATGAAACCATTCCAAAAGTGGAAGTAATTTCTCACTGCCCCTGTGATAAACTGTGGTCACTGGCTGTGGCAGCAACTATTATAAGATGCTCTGAAAACTCTTCAGACACTGAGGGGCACCAGAGGAGCAGACTACAAGAATGGCACACGCTATGGAAAACTCCTGGACAATCAGTAAAGAGTACCATATTGATGAAGAAGTGGGCTTTGCTCTGCCAAATCCACAGGTAAGAGAAGGCAGTAAAATGTGGGAAAATGCCTACTAAATAAAGATCTTTTTTTTTTTTCAAGGAAAATCTACCTGATTTTTATAATGACTGGATGTTCATTGCTAAACATCTGCCTGATCTCATAGAGTCTGGCCAGCTTCGAGAAAGAGTTGAGAAGGTTTGACATATGTATTACATTTGTCTTCTTGTTGATTTGAGTCAATTGCTCCATTTGTTTTCAGTTAAACATGCTCAGCATTGATCATCTCACAGACCACAAGTCACAGCGCCTTGCACGTCTAGTTCTGGGATGCATCACCATGGCATATGTGTGGGGCAAAGGTCATGGAGATGTCCGTAAGGTTTGGAGATTTTCTCAGATTTCTTATGCTATAACAAAAAACCTAACTACTGTATTTTAATCAGGTCTTGCCAAGAAATATTGCTGTTCCTTACTGCCAACTCTCCAAGAAACTGGAACTGCCTCCTATTTTGGTTTATGCAGACTGTGTCTTGGCAAACTGGAAGAAAAAGGATCCTAATAAGTATGTAAACAGTGATAACAACAGGAATTTTTTTGGTCCATTGCTTCATGGCTGCTTTCATAAGGCCCCTGACTTATGAGTAAGTATCTGATTCTTGTTTGATTCTAAGAAAACTTCTTGCCTTCCTTATCCAATTTCCTCAGGAACATGGACGTTTTGTTCTCATTTCGTGATGGAGACTGCAGTAAAGGATTCTTCCTGGTCTCTCTATTGGTGGAAATAGCAGCTGCTTCTGCAATCAAAGTACGTCTATCCTCACTTCAAAATTTATATGTTTAAATGTTTGTGTTTTGTTTGTTTGTTTTAGGTAATTCCTACTGTATTCAAGGCAATGCAAATGCAAGAACGGGACACTTTGCTAAAGGCGCTGTTGGAAATAGCTTCTTGCTTGGAGAAAGCCCTTCAAGTGTTTCACCAAATCCACGGCAAGTGTTGTGTGCAGTGCAATAGTCTAGGCTGCTTAATTAAACATATTCCATCTTTTTACAGATCATGTGAACCCAAAAGCATTTTTCAGTGTTCTTCGCATATATTTGTCTGGGTATGTAGTCTTATGTTTGAATTTGTTTGCTCATTTTTCTTTTTTTCTTTCTTTCCTCTGATAGCTGGAAAGGCAACCCCCAGCTATCAGACGGTCTGGTGTATGAAGGGTTCTGGGAAGACCCAAAGGAGTTTGCAGGGGGCAGTGCAGGCCAAAGCAGCGTCTTTCAGTGCTTTGACGTCCTGCTGGGCATCCAGCAGACTGCTGGTGGAGGTGAGTGGAAAATAACAAGAAATAATTATCTCCTCCGTATTTCCTCTTTCTCTTTTTCCTATAGGACATGCTGCTCAGTTCCTCCAGGACATGAGAAGATATATGCCACCAGCTCACAGGAACTTCCTGTGCTCATTAGAGTCAAATCCCTCAGTCCGTGAGTTTGTCCTTTCAAAAGGTGATGCTGGCCTGCGGGAAGCTTATGACGCCTGTGTGAAAGCTCTGGTCTCCCTGAGGAGCTACCATCTGCAAATCGTGACTAAGTACATCCTGATTCCTGCAAGCCAGCAGCCAAAGGAGAATAAGACCTCTGAAGACCCTTCAAAACTGGAAGCCAAAGGAACTGGAGGCACTGATTTAATGAATTTCCTGAAGACTGTAAGAAGTACAACTGAGAAATCCCTTTTGAAGGAAGGTTAATGTAACCCAACAAGAGCACATTTTATCATAGCAGAGACATCTGTATGCATTCCTGTCATTACCCATTGTAACAGAGCCACAAACTAATACTATGCAATGTTTTACCAATAATGCAATACAAAAGACCTCAAAATACCTGTGCATTTCTTGTAGGAAAACAACAAAAGGTAATTATGTGTAATTATACTAGAAGTTTTGTAATCTGTATCTTATCATTGGAATAAAATGACATTCAATAAATAAAAATGCATAAGATATATTCTGTCGGCTGGGCGCGGTGGCTCACGCCTGTAATCCCAGCACTTTGGGAGGCCGAGGCGGGCGGATCACAAGGTCAGGAGATCGAGACCATCTTGGCTAACACGGTGAAACCCCGTCTCTACTAAAAATACAAAAAATTAGCCGGGCGCGGTGGCGGGCACCTGTAGTCCCAGCTACTCGGGAGGCTGAGGCAGGAGAATGGCGTGAACCTGGGAGGCGGAGCTTGCAGTGAGCCAAGATTGTGCCACTGCAATCCGGCCTGGGCTAAAGAGCGGGACTCCGTCTCAAAAAAAAAAAAAAAAAGATATATTCTGTCATAATAAATAAAAATGCATAAGATATAATAAATGTTGCTTCATTTATAACCATAATAAAA